TGACGGGGCTTTCTCCCCACCTTAACTACAGTTTTCACTGGAACAATCTCCCCATCTCCTATCCTTGGATATGAAATCATTTCCACCTTTCAAGGTCATCAGCTGGGGCGTCATTTTCTACCTACAGACGCTATAGTGTGTCCCTTCTTGCCTCACATCATAGGCAAAAGACTATGAACTGCGGGAGGGGAGGAGCCTGGTCTAATTACTATGTCTAGCCTTCATACATCCTCATAGAACACCTTGCCCAGATTGGAAACTGAGTGAATGGACAAATTAAGTAATTAATTAACTTTCTGTCCCATGACTCCTTGTAGATTGGAAAGTCTTTGGAGGTAGAGTTGCCAGACTTAGCGAATCAAAATATAGGATACCCAGTTATATTTGAATTTCAGATAACCAGTAATACTTCTTTTAATACAAGTATGTCCCATAAATTAATTGCGACATAATAACAAATAATCGTTGTTTACATGAAATTCAAATTTAACTGGGCGCCCTGTATTTTATCTGGCACCACTATGTGGAAGGCAGGGGTTCCCCGTTGCGCCTGGCTTCTTCCCAGTAGGTGCTCGGCGTCTGTATACTTGTTAGAGCGAAACCCCAACCAGCCCCGCCTTTCACAGCTGGCGTCCGTAGCCGGGCGGAGGCACACGACCAGGAAAGACAGACACCCTGGTTGGAGACCGTCGCTCGAGACTGGCAGAAAGATCTGCACTCGGGAGGCACCCTCACCCCGTGGGCTCCGGGACCCCTCGACTAGCTCCATCACCCATTCCGACTACCCGCCCTACGCTCCACCTCTTGACCCGTCATCACCGACCGGGGGGCGGGACTGCCCGACTTTTCAATCGCTGCCTACCATTGGTAGAACTCTCCATCCGTTACTTTAAGTCCCGCCTATCAGGCTGTCGCTTCCCAGGTTACGTCCCTTCCGTAGGCCGCGGCGTAACTGGTGATTGGTGGAGAAAGCGGCAGCTGTCCCAGCGGAAGCGACGAAGGGACGGGACCCGGGAGCCTGGACGAGTCCGAGCGCGTCACCTCCTCACGCTGCGGCTGTCGCCCGTGTCCCGCCGGCCCGTTCCGTGTCGCCCCGCAGTGCTGCGGCCGCCGCGGCACCATGGCTGTGTTTGTCGTGCTCCTGGCGTTGGTGGCGGGTGAGGAGCCGGGGGCCGGCAGGACGTGCCTGATAATTCATTTACTGATCTGTTTTCTTTTCAGGTGTTTTGGGGAACGAGTTTAGTATATTAAAATCACCAGGGTCTGTTGTTTTCCGAAATGGAAATTGGCCTATACCAGGAGAGCGGATCCCAGACGTGGCTGCATTGTCCATGGGCTTCTCTGTGAAAGAAGTATGTATATATTTTTTAAATGTTTGGAGCTGTTAAGCACCGCTTTGTGCTTTTCAATGTTTAGGACCTTTCTTGGCCAGGACTCGCAGTGGGTAACCTGTTTCATCGTCCTCGGGCTACCGTCATGGTGATGGTGAAGGGAGTGAACAAACTGGCTCTACCCCCAGGCAGTGTCATTTCGTACCCTTTGGAGAATGTGAGTATTTATTATAAAAAATTAAAGGGATGATAATAATTGCGTTCTTACTCTTAAATTTCAGGCAGTTCCTTTTAGTCTTGACAGTGTTGCAAATTCCATTCACTCCTTATTTTCTGAGGAAACTCCTGTTGTTTTGCAGTTGGCTCCCAGTGAGGAAGTAAGTGATAAGGGTTTTATTCAAGACATTTTGAGCAACTTAAAATTTTCTATTCTTCTTACAGAGAGTGTATATGGTAGGGAAGGCAAACTCAGTGTTTGAAGACCTTTCAGTCACCTTGCGCCAGCTCCGTAATCGCCTGTTTCAAGAAAACTCTGTTCTCAGTTCACTCCCCCTCAATTCTCTGAGTAGGAACAATGAAGTAAGTGCAGTTATTCAATGAATACATGAATAAAGAATGCTCTTTTTTTTTGGGCTCTCTGAAGGTTGACCTGCTCTTTCTTTCTGAACTGCAAGTGCTACATGATATTTCAAGCTTGGTAAGTAGGCTGCTCTAATTTTTTAATTCCATGCTACCTTTTTTTGTTTGTTTGTTCTCCTAAGCTGTCTCGTCATAAGCATCTAGCCAAGGATCATTCTCCTGATTTATATTCACTGGAGCTGGCAGGTTTGGATGAAATTGGGAAGCGTTATGGGGAAGACTCTGAACAATTCAGAGATGCTTCTAAGATCCTTGTTGACGCTCTGCAAAAGGTAAATATCAATGCGACATGAGAGGTTGGAGTGATTCCCAATAATGTTAATAACTAACTTTCAGTTTGCAGATGACATGTACAGTCTTTATGGTGGGAATGCAGTGGTAGAGTTAGTCACTGTCAAGTCATTTGACACCTCCCTCATTAGGAAGACAAGGACTATCCTTGAGGCAAAACAAGCGGTGAGTATATTTTGAGATCCTGCTTTAAAACTCTCTTGATTTTTCTTTCTTTTCTATATTGTAGAAGAACCCAGCAAGTCCCTATAACCTTGCATATAAGTATAATTTTGAATATTCCGTGGTTTTCAACATGGTACTTTGGATAATGATCGCCTTGGCCTTGGCTGTGATTATCACCTCTTACAATATTTGGAACATGGATCCTGGATATGATAGCATCATTTATAGGATGACAAACCAGAAGATTCGAATGGATTGAATGTTACCTGTGCCAGAATTAGAAAAGGGGGTTGGAAATTGGCTGTTTTGTTAAAATATATCTTTTAGTGTGCTTTAAAGTAGATAGTATACTTTACATTTATAAAAAAAAATCAAATTTTGTTCTTTATTTTGTGTGTGCCTGTGATGTTTTTCTAGAGTGAATTATAGTATTGACGTGAATCCCACTGTGGTATAGATTCCATAATATGCTTGAATATTATGATATAGCCATTTAATAACATTGATTTCATTCTGTTTAATGAATTTGGAAATATGCACTGAAAGAAATGTAAAACATTTAGAATAGCTCGTGTTATGGAAAAAAGTGCACTGAATTTATTAGACAAACTTACGAATGCTTAACTTCTTTACACAGCATAGGTGAAAATCATATTTGGGCTATTGTATACTATGAACAATTTGTAAATGTCTTAATTTGATGTAAATAACTCTGAAACAAGAGAAAAGGTTTTTAACTTAGAGTAGCCCTAAAATATGGATGTGCTTATATAATCGCTTAGTTTTGGAACTGTATCTGAGTAACAGAGGACAGCTGTTTTTTAACCCTCTTCTGCAAGTTTGTTGACCTACATGGGCTAATATGGATACTAAAAATACTACATTGATCTAAGAAGAAACTAGCCTTGTGGAGTATATAGATGCTTTTCATTATACACACAAAAATCCCTGAGGGACATTTTGAGGCATGAATATAAAACATTTTTATTTCAGTAACTTTTCCCCCTGTGTAAGTTACTATGGTTTGTGGTACAACTTCATTCTATAGAATATTAAGTGGAAGTGGGTGAATTCTACTTTTTATGTTGGAGTGGACCAATGTCTATCAAGAGTGACAAATAAAGTTAATGATGATTCCAAATTTGTGTCATTGCAGTACTAAATCTATTTTATATTGTAAAAACCTAACAAAACAGGCTTTTCTTTCATCAGGATTGGCTGTTTTGTTGTACAGATAATTTCATGGTGTTTCTTTTACACTTGTTTATTCTCGCTGCCTCCTGAGATTTAGTACTAATGTAAGGAAGGCATTTTAATTACCATTCTTGTTACTGAATTTATATAGGATATATGAGAAATGCATACTTTATGTAGGAAAGGGTTA